CACCTCTGCCTTCACAAATTCCAAGCGATTAACTGTTGTATTTAATCTCTGTCCCAAATCTCTCTGCATCATTCTTCTTTTGATTATGAAGTCACGAGGGCCCTTTGTTTATTTTATTTTTAAAACTTTTTTTGAGAAGGAGTTTAGCTCTTATTGCCCAGGCTGGAGTGCAATGGCACAATCTAGGCTCACTGCAACCTCTGGCTTCCGGGTTCAAGCAATCCTCCTGCCTCAGCCTCCCGAATAGCTGGGATTACAGGCGCGCGCCACCAAGCCCGGCTAATTTTTTGTATTTAGTAGAGACGGGGTTTCACCATGTTGGTCAGGCTGGTCTCGATCCTAACCTCAGGTGACCCAGCCACCTCGGTCTCCCAAAGTGTTGGGATTACAGGCGTGAGCCACCGCACCTGGCCTCAAGGGCCCTTAAATATTACTTAGTTGTTCCATTATTTGGTGTGTTTTATTATTTGGTGCAGGTTTTTTCCCCTTATCTAGTTTGAATGTTGCTGAAGGACGCTGGTTTTCAAACGGTAAGGAATCTCCTGATAAAGGCACGAATCTTGGTGTGCAGATAAGCCAGCGATTCTTGCTTCTGGCTAGTTCTACGTTGTTCCTGGATGGTCAGTTCAAACTGCAATGATCCACAGCTCCAGAAGCGGCTTCTTCCAGTCGGCCTAGGAGCCAAACGCCCCTGCAGCTCCATGCTACCACGCAGGGTGCCGTTTCGGGCTTGCAGGGAGTTGTCGCAGTCCCGTTTTGGCTGCACATTCTACTGCTGGGGTGGAAGTGTCAAGCAAGATGTTGTCGCCGGTATCATGATGTCCGGGTGAGAAGCTTCCTTGGCAGGTTGCCAGGGCCAGCCTGCGAGCACTGGCGCCGGGGACCCGCGCGCCCGGGAAGGGGCGGGGAGGTGGGCGGAGCCTGGCAACCTGGGGACCACCAATAGGATGCTCAGCCGGAGGTGGCCCTGCGCGTGACGCAGCGGTGCTCGGAGGCAGGGGGCGTAGGGGCCGGGCTGTCCGGCGCTTTAGCTTAGCAGGCGACGTTGCGGGCCCTGGGCGCCAGGAGAGCTTCCCGGAGTCGACCTTCCTGCTGGCTGCTCTGTGACCGCTTCCCGGCTCTGCCCTCTTGGCCGAAGTGCCCGCTGCCGGGCGCGGGCCTCAGGTAACGGTGGTGCTCCCGCGCCTCTCCTCGCTTCCCGCTTGGGTCCACCGGCCTCAGCCCGCGGGGAAGGGAGAAGCGGTGGCGGCAGCAGCTCCGGCCCGGCCTTGTCCTGGGCTGTGCTGCGGAGAAGGCGAGGCTCGGCGACTGCAGGGGAGTTGGGGAGGGGAGGGCGGGAAAGTTACCGTCAGGCGCCCGGGTCACGGGCAGCCTTTTAAACCCTGCACGCTGGTTTGGTGTTCCGCAAATCTCGTGGCATCTCTCAAGTCAGTAGTAAAGAAAGTTAGGAATTAGAAGACGTTTTATTCTTTAAAAAGCGAAACCAAAAATGCACTCAGGAAGTCAGCTTTTTAATGATTTAGAGAAAATGTGTGAAGGGAAGGATGGTATTAGCAAGACATGAAAATCTGTAGGGGCACCAGAACCTTTAATCAAGCTCATGTTTTATTGTAAAATATTAGGATGTAGGTAAGTTTCTGTTTTCCCTAAGTGTTAATGGTAATACGAAAGCTTTTTACACCTTCTTTCCTAGACAATACAATGGTGGGTGAAGAGAAGATGTCTCTAAGAAACCGGCTGTCAAAGTCCAGGGAAAATCCTGAGGAAGATGAAGACCAGAGAAACCCTGCAAAGGAGTCCCTAGAGACACCTAGTAATGGTGAGGCTTAATTTTTTTTTTTTAGGTGAATTAACTTAAAAGTCATGTTTTTTTCTTCCCGTAGGTCGAATTGACATAAAACAGTTGATAGCAAAGAAGATAAAGTTGACAGCAGAGGCAGAGGCAAGTAACTCCCTCTTCTAGAAACAAAAATGTCCCCATCTTTTTCTTTGTTTTAAAATTCTAGGAATTGAAGCCATTTTTTATGAAGGAAGTTGGCAGTCACTTTGATGATTTTGTGACCAATCTCATTGAAAAGTCAGCATCATTAGATAATGGTGGGTGCGCTCTCACAACCTTTTCTGTTCTTGAAGGAGAGAAAAACAACCATAGAGCGAAGTAAGTATGTGCTATTTTCTTTTAATGCAAACTTATATCTTGTTTTAATTTTTCCTCTTCTCAGGGATTTGAGAGCACCTCCAGAACAAGGAAAGATTTTTATTGCAAGGCGCTCTCTCTTAGAGTGAGTATTTTTAGTTGTTTTTAAATATGTTTATTAACTTGTTTTGTTTGAACTACATTTACAGTGAACTGCTTGAAGTGGACCACATCAGAACAATATATCACATGTTTATTGCCCTCCTCATTCTCTTTATCCTCAGCACACTTGTAGTAGATTACATTGATGAAGGAAGGTAAGACAACAAAAAAGATGGCTGGCTAGTTGCTATGTTCTTTTTCTGTACCTTTTCTCCCCAGGCTGGTGCTTGAGTTCAGCCTCCTGTCTTATGCTTTTGGCAAATTTCCTACCGTTGTTTGGACCTGGTGGATCATGTTCCTGTCTACATTTTCAGTTCCCTATTTTCTGTTTCAACATTGGGCCACTGGCTATAGCAAGAGTTCTCATCCGCTGATCCGTTCTCTCTTCCATGGCTTTCTTTTCATGATCTTCCAGATTGGAGTTCTAGGTTTTGGACCAACATATGTTGTGTTAGCATATACACTGCCACCAGCTTCCCGGTTCATCATTATATTCGAGCAGGTAAGGTTTTAAGTGTTACCCAAGGCGATGCTGAAGAGACATCTTTTTCCTCCTGCTTTTGTAGATTCGTTTTGTAATGAAGGCCCACTCATTTGTCAGAGAGAACGTGCCTCGGGTACTAAATTCAGCTAAGGAGAAATCAAGTATGTAATTTCTTTTGTTCATTATTTCTTCCCCTTTGCTCTAACTATAGTTTTCCTTTTCTAGGCACTGTTCCAATACCTACAGTCAACCAGTATTTGTACTTCTTATTTGCTCCTACCCTTATCTACCGTGACAGCTATCCCAGGTAATGGTACTGTGAACCAGAAATGTGGTAAAAGAAACCTTATTTTTGTTTCTTTCTTTTTCAGGAATCCCACTGTAAGATGGGGTTATGTCGCTATGAAGTTTGCACAGGTAAGTTTTTGTAACTGCCTAAGGTATGTTGAGTTATTATAATTCTGTCTCTGTTATGTTCCAGGTCTTTGGTTGCTTTTTCTATGTGTACTACATCTTTGAAAGGCTTTGTGCCCCCTTGTTTCGGAATATCAAACAGGAGCCCTTCAGCGCTCGTGTTCTGGTCCTATGTGTATTTAACTCCATCTTGCCAGGTAACATGGGTACTTGTTAATTTGGTCATGCAAAGACTGTTAATATTGTTAATCTTATTTTTAGGTGTGCTGATTCTCTTCCTTACTTTTTTTGCCTTTTTGCACTGCTGGCTCAATGCCTTTGCTGAGATGTTACGCTTTGGTGACAGGATGTTCTATAAGGTAGTATATACTTAGACTTAGCTTTCTTTTTAGTGTAGTTTTATACCTTTACTTTTTCCCTCAGGATTGGTGGAACTCCACGTCATACTCCAACTATTATAGAACCTGGAATGTGGTGGTCCATGACTGGCTATATTACTATGCTTACAAGGACTTTCTCTGGGTAAGTAGCAAGGTTTAAGTTGATATTATTTAAATTACTTTGTAGTGTTTTCCTTTTTCTTTAGTTTTTCTCCAAGAGATTCAAATCTGCTGCCATGTTAGCTGTCTTTGCTGTATCTGCTGTAGTACACGAATATGCCTTGGCTGTTTGCTTGAGCTTTTTCTATCCCGTGCTCTTCGTGCTCTTCATGTTCTTTGGAAGTAAGTATCTTGGTATGCTGTGAGTACTGGGTTGTATATTTCTTTGTTGCCTTCCTATTTTTAGTGGCTTTCAACTTCATTGTCAATGATAGTCGGAAAAAGCCGATTTGGAATGTTCTGATGTGGACTTCTCTTTTCTTGGGCAATGGAGTCTTACTCTGCTTTTATTCTCAAGAATGGTATGCACGTCAGCACTGTCCTCTGAAAAATGTGAGTCACCAACCTGGTTGGAGTGCAAAAGATATTTTTCCATTCTTATTTTTCCCCACTGCAGCCCACATTTTTGGATTATGTCCGGCCACGTTCCTGGACTTGTCGTTACGTGTTTTAGAAGCTTGGACTTTGTTTCCTCCTTGTCACTGAAGATTGGGTAGCTCCCTGATTTGGAGCCAGCTGTTTCCAGTTGTTACTGAAGTTATCTGTGTTATTTGGACCACTCCAGGCTTTACAGATGACTCACTCCATTCCTAGGTCACTTGAAGCCAAACTGTTGGAAGTTCACTGGAGTCTTGTACACTTAAGCAGAGCAGAACTTTTTTTGTGGGGCTGGGTGGGGGGAGAAGACCGACTAACAGCTGAAGTAATGACAGATTGTTGCTGGGTCATATCAGCTTTATCCCTTGGTAATTATATCTGTTTTGTTTCTTGACTCTGTCCAATCAGAGAATAAACATCATAGTTTCTTGGCCACTGAATTAGCCAAAACACTTAGGAAGAAATCACTTAAATACCTCTGGCTTAGAAATTTTTTCATGCACACTGTTGGAATGTATGCTAATTGAACATGCAATTGGGGAAGAAAAAATGTAGAATGATTTTTGCTATTTCTAGTAGAAAGAAAATGTCTGTTTTCCAAAGATAATGTTATACATCCTATTTTGTAATTTTTTTGAAAAAAGTTCAATGTTCAGTTTTCCTTAGTTTTTACCTTGTTTTCTCTATAGGTCATGATTTCTGTGAAGCAAAAAGATGCCTTTTACCATGAATTCTTGAGTTTACATCAATAATATTGTATATTAAGGGGATCAGAAGTAGGAAGGAAAAAATAAGAGATAGCAGAGGAAAAAGAAAAACATTTCCTCTTATAACTTCTGAAGTAATTTGTAAAAAAGATTTGTAGAGTCAATCATGTGTTTAAATTATTTTATCACAAACTTAACATGGAAGATATTCCTTTTTAACTTTGTGGTAACTTCTTTGAAGTTATTTAGAAATATCCTTTGGAACAATTATTTTATTGTCTAATAAATATTGACTTCTCTTGAATTATTTTGCAGACTAGTGAGTCTGTACCATAAGTATTAATCACCTCCACTCATATTAAAGTGATCATTAAGAATCCAGAAGCTGGCTTCTGCATTTGCTCAGTTATACTTTTAATGGTAGTATGTTTTTAGGTGGAATAAATTAATATGTGATTGGTTTCAAGGAAATGTACTCTATTATGTAATACTTCCATTTTATAAGATGCCCATTTCTAATACAATGTGTGTAGGAATTATTTGTATGTATGAGGTATGATTGTAAAGATTGAGCATTGGAAGGGGTATCAGAGACCATGTAGTTCAACTTTCCACTCAAAGTAAGATTTATGAATTATTTAAATGATAGTTGTTACTTGGAACAGCCACTTGAGAGGCTCTCTTGGTATTGTTTGGAATTGTTTTAAAGTCAGTTTGAGTCTCACAAGAAGGTAAGTAGAGTTTCTTAATAGTCACAACTTAATTTGAACCACAAGTATCCAGCTTAATCACGTATCTTACTCACGATACCACTGGTCCAGATGAGTTTAGGTAATTTTCAAACATTAAATCCAACTTCAACGGAAACAAATACACTCAAGGGAAGTTATTTTTAAAAAGGTACTCTGCATGTTCCCGCAGTAATGTTCTGCACAACAGTATTGTAATTGTAATGGAATCATAACCTGCTAACTAGTTTGCTTTAATATGGCTTGTAATTCTTGACATTTTTCTTAAAATTAAAACGAATTTTTATTTTGAATTTATAACTGCATTTTAAATATATTGGGGACAGATTGCGCTGAGACCTGGTTATGAGCAAGCCAATCTTTTGAATCTAGAGAATGGAATTCTTAGGTTTATATTTCTGTTAAGAAATACTATAAATATGACTCTTATGAGAAGACTTTGTTGCTCTGTAGTGTTTCTGAATACTGTATTTGTTGGATTGATCAAGGCTATTTTTCAAAAAGCTCTCTGCTTCCTGTTTGTTTGTTTGTTTGTTTTTGAGACAGAGTCTTGCTCTGTCGCCGGGGCTGGAGTGCAATGGCGTGAACTCAGCTCACTGCAACCTCTGCCTCCCTGGTTCAAGCTATTCTCCTGCCTCAGCCTCCTGAGTAGCTGGGATTACAGGGCCACGCCTGGCTAATTTTTGTATTTTTAGTAGAGATGGGGTTTCACCCTGTTGGTCAGGCTGGTCTCAAACTCCTGACCTTGTGATCTGCCCACCTCAGCCTCCCAAAGTGCTGGGAAGACAGGCGTTAGCCACCGTGCCCGGCCTCTGTTTCCTGTTATTAGTGATTTTCCTGCCCAAGATTGCAACAACAAATATGTAGAACTACAGACTGTTTAGAATGCTGAGACTGTTCTAAGAAACTTTCAAAAACAGTAGCACTTCAAGGAATGGTCACTTTCTATGAAAGAAACTGGTTTGATAGCCATAATCTTATTGCTAGCTGCTTTTAGCAAAAGTCTTTTCTTGAAACCACCACCTATACTCTTTAAACAAATAAAAACTAAAATCTCTTGCTAATGTTTCAGGAAGATTTATTTTTTCTATTTTGCTATTGTGGCGAAAATTATTTTCAGTTATAGGATACTTTTTTCCTTCTGAAAAGTAATAAGCTTAAAGTTTTTGTTTCTGTAAGATGTAATGATAGTAACTATTATTTTGGGCATATTAACCAACAGAACAATTATGTAGTATGTATATCACTTTCTCATTAGATCTCTAACTTGACCTTCTAGTACCTTTATGTGTGAGGATAAATTTGTTAGATCCTTTTATTCTCAATCTTGGATAATGATGCAAAATGGAATTTTGTTTTGTTTGTTGGTAGATTCACATACTAAAACTTTGCAGGTAAAGTTGCTTGCCTCATGTTAGAATTTAATTAGAAAACTGAGGCTGCCTTTTTTTTTTTTTTTTTTTTTTTTTAAGACAGAGTCTTGTTCTGTCGCCCAGGCCAGTTTTTTTTTTCTTGTACAGATGGGGTTTTACCATGTTGCTCAGGCTGGTCTCAAACTCCTGGAGTCAAGGGATCTATTTGCCTCAGCCTCTCAAAGTGCTGGGATTACAGGTGTGAGCCACGGCTCCTGGCTCCTTGCTCCAGAATCAGTTTTTTAATGGAAGATAGCTCATACTTTGTTTTTGTTTTTAAAGAGACAGGGTCTCACTCTGTTGCCCAGGCTGGTAGTAGCGTGATCATAGCTCACTGCAGTCTCAAACTCCTGGACTCAAATAGTGCTCTGGAGTACCTAGAACTACAAGTGCCTACCACCACACCCAGCTAATTTATTTGTTTTTTTTTTTTTAGAGATGGGGGGGGTCTCCCTATGTTGCCCAGGCTGGTCTCAAACTCTTCACCTCAAGCAAAACTCCCACTGCAGAAAGCTTTGGGATTACAGGCATGAGCCACCATGCCAAGCCCATACTTATTGTTAATAAAGTTTCAGTGACTTGCTTACTAATCTTATGCAAAATTTCATGTAATTTATGTAATACTACATAACAATGCTACATATGGTATGTATACATACACTGTATACACACAAAGGTCTGTTCTGGGTATTTTATGTATCTTATCTCTAGGCTTTATGGCTCTGAAATGGAGGGAACTGGACATAAATGTTTCAAGGAATAAAGTGAATGTTTTGTTTGTTTGTTTGTTTTGAGACGGAGTCTCAGTCACCAGGCTGGAGTGCAGTGCTGTGATCTCAGCTCACTGCAACCTCTGCCTCCTGGGTTCAAGCGATTCTCCTGCCTCAGCCTCCCGAGTAGCTGGCATTACAGGTGCCTGCCACCATGTCCAGCTAATTTTTGTGTTTTTAGTAGAGATGGGGTTTCACCATGATGGTCAGGCTGGTCTCGAACTCCTGACCTCATGATCCGCCAGCCTCAGCCTCCCATAGTGCTGGGATTATAGGCATGAGCCATGCTCCCGGCCAAAGTGAATGTTTTGGGTGAAGTTTATATAAGGATTTGACTTTTGTATCATTATTAAAGTTTCTGTCAGGTAATACAGTGTTGGCCCTCTGTTGAAATAAAATGTTACATATCGCTGGGTGTAGTGGCTCATGCCTTTAATCCCAGTACTTTGGGAGGCCAAGGCAGGAGGATTGCTTGAGCTCAGAAGTTTGAGACCAGCCTGGGCAACATAGCAAAACCTTGTCACTATAAAAAATACAAAAATTAGCCAGGCGTGGTGGTGCACGCCTGTAGTCTCAGCTACTCAGTCGGCTGAGGTGGGAAGATGGCTTCAAGCCGGGAGATGGAGGCTTCAGTGACCTGTGACCTGTGATCACACCACTTAATTCCTCAAAACATTTATGTCCCAGTTCCCTCCATTTCAGAGCCATGGGCAACAGAGCGAGACCCTGTCTCAAAAAAAAAATTACATATAAGCCCGGTTTAAAGAGAGGATAATATGCAACCACCCTAGTTGAAACAGAGTGTATCACTTCTTTCTCACCCTAAATTTAATGCCTAGTTTGAAAATCAGTAGACAATAATAAAGTTGATAAGCTTTAGGTTGGTAGGAAAGCTATGTAATCTATATAGTGTACTAAATCCTTATATGTTTTTGGTAAAAAAAGACTTTAATAGCTAATTTGGACTTCAGAAAATGGGTTAATTTCACGAGTGCATATCACTTTTGACTATATTAGTCAAGCATATTATTAAAGTTTAAAAAACTCTAAAACTTCTGTACTGTTTTTTTCTTAAGTGCTCTCTTCCTTATTTCTACATTACTACATTCACATTTCTGCTGTCAATAAGCCCTAATGGAGTGATAAACTTTAAGCTAGTAGATACTGCACCATGTCTTGTGGTGGTGTTTTCTTAATGAAATGGAAGCTGTACTTCCTGTTTGTTTTTAAATACTTTTGAAACAGACAGTTCATGTACCCCATCATTTAGAGATGCAGTTTGAATTTCCATGGAAAAAGGTGCCAATTTTGGATTGGGAAAGGAGCTGAAGCCCCAGTCAAGACTTTGCCATTTGGGGTAATGCAGCAGATTCCTGTGTCTGTATCTTTCCAGTGTGTGTGTTAATCCATAGTGTTCTGAGCACCAGAAGGGTCATGTAAATCTGAAGTTGTTATTAAAGGTTTTTCTATAGTGAAAGATGTCTTTTCTGATTCATTCTTGTATGTTAC